AGTAGTAGTTCCACCAGAGTAGCAACCAGGTCTATCTTGATCCCCTGTATCCGTTAGTACAATATTGGTGCTCAATATACATTTGTGAAAAAAATTAATTAAAATACAACGTAATAGAGCATGGTATAATACAATACTGCTATTTGATAACTCTGTCATGGAGTAGTAGTCCACCAGAGTAGCAACCAGGTCTATCTTGATCCCCTGTATCCGTTAGTACAATATTGGTGCTCAATATACATTTGTGAAAAAAATAATTAAAATCTAGAATACTATTACATCCTAAAACCGTAAAAGCAGAGTGTCAGAAGGGATATATATTGGTTTTGATTTTTTTTAAATGCCGGCTTGAAAACCGAGTTCAGATACATGCTATCTGGCTTTGGGTAGGTTCTTTAGTTTCCTCCTCATCTAACAGGGCTGTTGTGGGACTCAGTGAGAGAGAGGATGGCTGGAAGTGCACATAGGATACTGCCTGGCAGACTGTAGGCACTCAGTAAACGCGAGTTCTCCGTTAACACGAAAACATTACAAACAGCTAAAATGACAGCTGCTTGAGAGAATAATCGGTAAGTGCCACAACCGGGCTAGAAAAGGATGAAGGACAAGCTCCTGCCCACTCCTTTGGAAACTCCACACCTGGGCCGGAGAAAGACTCGAATTCGAAAACTAAGTTTCAGTCGCACCTGCCTCCGGCGTCGCTTCAGCCTCCGAGGGGTCTGCGGAGGCGACGTCCCAGTCAGGAGGGATGCGCGCCTGCGAGCCCCCCGGGGATCTCGGAGCCGCTCCACTGCGGTGCCTGCCGCTATCTTCCCCACGCCTTAGTAACTGCGACGCGACGGCAGACAGTGTAGGCGGCAACCGACGGCCGGGACGTCTAACCTCAAGTCCCAGCAAGCCCCGCGGCCACGTCCTCTGACTACCTCGCGCCAGCAAGACCCAAACTACGGATCCCGATTGACTCCGCGCGGCGCGTCACGCTGTCAGCTCCAGCCAATCGGCTTCAGACAAGTCGGAGGGGAGGGAGACGCAGAGGCGGACAAGATGGCGGCGGCAGCTGTACAGGGCGGGAGAAGCGGTGGTAGCGGAGGCTGTAGTGGGGCTGGTGGTGCTTCCAACTGCGGGACAGGAAGTGGCCGTAGCGGCTTGTTGGATAAGGTGAGGAGCCGGTTCTTGGGAACAGTTGAATCCTTGATGCACAACTTTTTTGTTTGTTTTACAGTGGAAGATAGATGATAAGCCTGTAAAAATTGACAAGTGGGATGGATCAGCTGTGAAAAACTCTTTGGATGATTCTGCCAAAAAGGTACTTTCTTGAGGAGGGGTTGGTTAGTATCTCTATTAGCTTGATTCCTTGTTTTTCTCACCAGGTACTTCTGGAAAAATACAAATATGTGGAGAATTTTGGTCTAATTGATGGTCGCCTCACCATCTGTACAATCTCCTGTTTCTTTGCCATAGTGGCTTTGATTTGGGATTATATGCACCCCTTTCCAGAGTCCAAACCCGTTTTGGCTTTGTGTGTCATATCATATCCTTTATTTATGCTCAGGTTGTTTTCTATTTGGGTATTTTCCCCTTAACTTTATTTGAACCTATTTTGTGATGATGGGGATTCTGACCATTTATACCTCATATAAGGAGAAGAGCATCTTTCTCGTGGCCCACAGGAAAGATCCTACAGGAATGGATCCTGATGATATTTGGCAGCTGTCCTCCAGTCTTAAAAGGTATGACTATCCTCACAGATTTTTAAATCCTGTTTTAATTTGTTATCTTTGCCCCCATGCTTAGGTTTGATGACAAATACACCTTGAAGCTGACCTTCATCAGTGGGAGAACAAAGCAGCAGCGGGAAGCCGAGTTCACAAAGTCCATTGCTAAGTTTTTTGACCACAGTGGGACACTGGTCATGGATGCATATGAGCCTGAAATATCCAGGCTCCATGACAGTCTTGCCATAGAAAGAAAAATAAAGTAGCCAATTCTAAAAGTAGCCCTCTTTCTCCTGGATCTTGCTGAATTAGTGGCTTGGGGGGTGGGGGAGATAAAAAGAACTTAAAATGGGTAAAGTAAGAAATGTTAAAAAGTCCCTGTTTTGTCCTGAAATTTTAGTCTATTCTGGGTAAATAGGATTTTCTGACACAGATATGAGAAGTTGTAGCTCTGATGTCTAGCTGTAGTCTCCTTGATCTGCTGATTGCATTATTTTAATTTGCTTTTCTGGGAAAGCAGTTTTGCTAAAAGCTGTACAGACTTTTTCTTTTGTACCTAGCAGTACTTTATATAGTATAGCTTTGGGCCATGTAGCATTTTAAGACTCAATTTTAAAAAATTATTAATCTGTTGCTGACTCTTAATTCCTATTTCAATATGTGTTTCCTTGAAGAATTCAGGATACAACTTCTTGTGTATGACAGCTTTCCTTCACACACTATTTTTGTGGGTGTGTATATATCTGATTTGGGAAGAATTTAAAAAACACATAGCTTTTTAATTTGTTTGAAACAGACTTTCTGCCTGTTACATTTTTGCTTTTAACCAATTAAAGAAGCCAATGGCATTTTAGTTTTATATTGTGTTTTCCACTAGTATATCCCTGTTGATTTGTTTGTGCCTTTTATTAACTGCCATTTTCTAAAATTTTTTTCAATAAAAGGAAGGAAGATGTGAAAAAAATGGAGTCATAGTTTTGATGGAGAGAACAGAGAAACAAGTGTTAACATCTTTCTACTATAGGTTTTTTTCATTTTTAGGCTATTTTACTTGTCAAAGGCCCCTGAGAACCTGTAGCTAAGGAACTCTTAGCTTTCCAGTGATAATAACAATAATAACAACATTCTGTACTTACTTTGTGCCAGAAATGCTCCAAGTACTTTACATGTGTTAATAATGCTCACAGCAATCCTAAGAGGCAGGTGCTGTTATTATCCCCATTTTACACATGAGGAAACTGAGATACAAAAGTTAAATAATTGTCACACAGCTAGTGATAGAACTGGGATTCAAACCTGGGGAGTCCGGCTTCAGAGTTTGTGGTCCTGCAGAGACAAAACAGCCGCTTTTCCAGTATTTTCCCAGTATGGTCAGAGAAGACCTGGGTGCTTGCCAAGATCCTTTGACCTTTAGGAATATTTCCCTACAGCCTTACAAAACATCAATTTTGGCTGAGCCTAGTACCCAACACTATATTCAGTTTGTAAGAAATTACCATTATCACATTTCCTGTTTGTCTTGGAGAGGTTGTCCTATCTCGCACCACATGGTAGGGAATTGTGAACAACACTGGACAGAAAGTTAAAGCCTTGGATTCTGTACTCTTCATTCCTGTAAACCTTGGGTAAGTTTCGGAATTCTCTGTGAGCTTCTTAAAGTTTTTGAAAGCATGTAACCGGATAAGTGTATTTTTACAATGGAGGAGTTACAGTCATCTTGGTATTTGTGGGAGATTGGTTCCAGGATCCCCAAGCATACCAAAATCCAAGGATGCTCAAGTCCCTTATATAAAATGGTATAGCATTTGCATATAACCTACACACATCCTCCCATATACTTTTAATCACCTCTGGATTACCTATAATACCTAATATAATGTAAATGCTATGTAAATAGTTATACTGCATTGGTTTTTTAATTTATATTTTTTGTTATTTTTTAAAATATATTTTTAATCCATGGTTGGTTAAATCTGTAGATATAGAGGGCCAACTGTACTGTTAGACACAAGGGTCTCGAGGCTTGCAGATAGAGACTGAATAACCCTCTCCATGATGATCCCTTAGAGTTCCCCCACTGTGCCTTTTTCTTTACATGTGCATGCAAACATGTGTCTCCACATACATTTTTTTTAACAAAAATTGAATTATGTTGATATATGTCCTGTAATTTGTGTTTTAAACTTAATATATCTTAGGCATTTTCCCTGTGTGTGTGTATAATGCAGCTATTAAAAATGAGTCTGAGGCCAGGCATGGTGGCTCACGCCTTTAATCCTAGCACTTTG